TTAGAAAAATATCAATGTCAAGATCTGGCAGCAGACCTTTTTCAACCAAGTGATGAGGCCCAGGCACTTGTTTTTTTATTTTTATTTTTTCCTAAGGGTGCCCCAGGGTTTAGAAACAACTAAGTCAGATATTTTTAGAGTAATTTGTCTTAACTCTTTCATCTTGCGTAAAATTTCCATTCTGTCATCCACAACCGGAATTCCACTCCGTCATACCAGTCTCTCCTCGTTTTTTTCTGCTGGCTCTTTTCAGCGTGTTTCATCGTGGCTGCTGTCTGTCTGTTACAGCCTTCTCACGTGGGAGCCCCTGCCCCGCCCCACGAGAAAATACATGTTTATCATTCAGTAAGTATTGCGCAAAATCGTAACAGAATAATTACTCGCGCCAATTCCCCCCAGATTAGATCAGCAGAAACACTTGGGCTAGAACTACCTCAGGACTATCTAACAAGTGGATATACCACAGTGGCGTGGAGAGCTGCAGTGTTATGTGTTGGCCAAATGAAGTAAAGACACCAAGTAGCTATTAGGCGAAGAACGAAGCGTCTTCGCGGCAAGTCGGCTGTCTGCTTTAAATTTTCTGAATCCTTAATGTTATCAGTATTATTTATTTCCCCCGAGAAACAAAATCTCCAAATACCAAGAAGCTGTTCTGTATTGCCAAAAGCTGCATAGGGGCAGGCTGCCAACAGGACTACCCGGGCACGCTGCAGTGGCATCTCTAGGCAGTTTCCTTTAATCTGATTTTCCTTGGGCTAACTCCTCACTGCGGTGCTGCTCCACAGCCAGCCCCCGCGCGCAGCCCTCCCCGCACCAGCTCGGCTGCAGAGCGCGGGTCCGCCGCCCACGCCGCCTTTCAACCGCAGTGCGCGGCCCGGGCCTTAGACGCGCGTGCGCGCGAGCCGGGGAGGGCGGGCCCCAGCCGGAGGAGGCGGAACAGGGCCTCGCGATATGCAGCCCATTGGCTCTCTCCTGCAGTCCCCGCCCCCGGGCGTTCGAGGCGGCGGGGCGGGCCACGTCAGGCAGCCGGCGCTGGGCTGAGCTTGTGGCAGAAGGGAGGTAAGCCGTGCGGGGCGGCGGGCTGCCACCGCTGCACCCCTGCTCGGGAGCCGCCGGGTCGCGCCGCCTGCGGCCCGGTCGGCTTGCATGGAGGGCGGCTGAGGCCCTGCGGGGCTGGGGCTGAGCTGGGAGACGGGGCAGTGGAGCATGTGGCGGCAGGGCCGCGTCGCGGCGAGGGGCAGCCGGGAGGGGGCTTTTTGCCCTCGTCCGGTCCTGCTGGGGCTCTCAGCTTCTGGAGGACTAGGCCTTCTGAGGTTACGGAGCTCCGAGATACCTGGGCAGGGCTGGCTGTGGTGACTGCGGTGGGACTTAGTGGGATCTCGACTCGGAAGCCGGTCGGCGCGATCCTTGCATACTTAGCTGCAGCAGGTTGCAGTCGTCCCACTCTCCTTCGACCGGTTCCCTAGTTGGGGGCAGAGCAGGAGATTCTGGCCGCGTCCTGCCTGGCCTGGGGTGACTGTCTCCTTCTCATTCCCGGTGACTCACTCAGATCATGTCCACTTATAATGCAAAGGCTTATGGGTGAGCAGGGCCTGTTTTCAGTCTCCTAGTTCTCTGGCTCCGTCCGCACTTGCGGCAATTACTTGAAGAAAGAGTATGTTAGATGTATGTTTTGAAATTTTCGCAGCAGCTAACGCGTGGAGACGTGCAGTTATGTTGCATTTACCCTTCATGAGTTTTAGTTTCAGCTGTGGCGTCCTGATATCTCAGTGTGGTTCCTGAATTTGGAGCTTTTGAAATGAATGAAATCCTGCCAATTTCATGCAGTCATTCATTCATACATTCCAAACTTTTTTGATGGATGCCTTAATGGTCAGCCTCATACCAGGTATTAAAATCGGCATTTCCTGCGTTTTATTCTTGGAAATTTTTTTTTTTTTTGTTATTTTCAGGTTCTAGTATCCCTGAAACCATCGTGGCTCTGAGGGTGTAATCCTGATAACTGTATCAGTAATGACTCCAGGTTTCAGTGGCCTATCTGTAAGAAGAGGAATGGGATTAGTATAATTTTGAGATTTTCCAGGAGAGGAGGGTAGATGGCATGTTTCCTGAACTGTGTTAACAGGAAGTAACTATTTTAAAAACACAGGATGCATTTTATGATTATGTTTTACTGTGTCAACGAACATTGTATCTGTCCACATTCACTTTTTGACTACCAAGCAAGTGCATGTTTACAATTTTGATTCACATCCAATTCCTGCGTAGAAAGCACTGTGACTCATCTGAATTTTGAAATGAAGTAATCATGAGCTTTTTAATGTTACATACAAAGGTATGATATTGAAACAATTGCATAAAAATGCAATTTTCAAAGCATTTTCACTTGCTTTTATAGATTAGTGGAAGCTAAAACCTCTGCCTTGATTATTTGCTTACTTAATCAATGTTAGGTAGTTACCATCTCTTGGCTAATGTTTATCAATATTATATCTATTTTAACATTTGTTTCATTAACCCCAAATTTACTGGATTTTAACTGATTGTTGTCTCCAGTTGACGCCTGATAACCAAAAGGTTATCAGGAGGAGCTGGAGGAGGCGGAACACAGCCTCGCGCCCTGTAATAAATAGTTTGAAATCAAAATTTTCATGGACGTATAACCAGAGTTTTTCATTTGTTGATTGATTGATGGTGCTTACCGGTAAATCGTTTGGCCTTTTTCCCCGTTTAAAATGATTTATGAAACAGTCTGAGACATAATATTCTTAGCTTCATGATACTTTTGGGATATTGTCCACAAGTGATTAGTTGAATTAAATTGTTAATATCACTATTAGGAGTTTGGAAAATTTAAGAAAATATAACTTCTTAAAATTTTGCATTTGCTATTTTTTTGTTTGTTTGGAGACAGGGTCACTCTGTCGCCCAGGCTGGAGTGCAGTGCTGCGATCTCGGCTCACTGCAACCTCCGCCTCCCAGGTTCAAGTGATTCTTCTGCCTCAGCCTCCTAAGTAGCTGGGATTACAGGCGCATGCCACCACACCCAGCTAATTTTTGTATTTTTAGTAGAGACGGAGTTTCACCATGTTGGCCAGGCTGGTCTCGAAATCCTGACCTCAAGTGATCCCTCCGCGTTGGTGTTACATCTTTCAGTTCTAGAAATGGACCTGATCAAGATTGCAAGGTTAATGGGGAAAATTCAAGAGCTGAGGACATTAACCTTCTAGCGGGAAAAAACCACAATGAGAAATAATAACTATATTTGGAGGAAGTGTAAGGAAATAATAGTTTAAGGATTATTAGTCTATAACAAATCTTGATCTTAATCAGTATTTCTTGATGTATAACAAAGAACTTGGTTTAAGCACAAAAAGAAAATTAGGGTGATAATTTAAATTTTGATCAAGTGGGTAGTAAGTATTTCTTTAGGAGATGAGAAATCTATAGATCTAGAGATGCATGGTATAATAAAGTATGGTATACTTATATGAGTATAAGTCTGTGATTCACAATTAGTAATAGATTGATGGAGGTTTTGTTACTATTTCCACATGATAAGAAACAAGATTTGCTAAGCTGATAGGACAAGGGATATTTGTGAATTTCCTCCATGTAAATGATTTGAAACAACAAAGTTTTAAGTGATGTGGAAGAGCCCATCTATTTTCAAACAATGGATTGAAATGTAGTTTTTGTAACCCTCTAAGTACTTCTGGCCTCATAGTTTTTTTTTTTTTTCCCCCTACTCAGGTCATATTGAAAGTAATAAAATTGTGTTTATGATTTTAAAAGTTTATATTGGCTTTCATTTAATTAGTCTGAGTTACTTTAGTTTTATATATTTTGAAGATGTTCCAAAACCCTTGACTTTAAATACTGTATAGCTTTCCATTGTTCATGAAAGAAAACATTTCTTTAGGCCAAAGGAAATTGAGAATCCAACTTGCATAGATAGTCAGTTTATTACTATTATTTAAAGATTTATCTTTTTACTTGCCCGGGGACCAATGAAGCATCCACTGAAGCTCCTAAACTGGAGAAGGTATCTTCTAATCTCCTTTTGGTCAGATGAGTTCTTGCTAATTTGGCTGATACATATGTTGAACAAATGTAATACAGTAATTGTGGGTGTTGTAACTGTAGTTTTATGAAGTTTTTTTGGTTGCCAGGGTGTATCTTTCCCTTCTCTCTTGACAAACCTTTCTATTTGGCCTACCTGCTTTCATAATTTATTCTTAAGTTCTACTCTATTTCCCAATCATTGCACATGTTGGTTTATGTAACCAAACCTGATTTTAGTATATGCTATTAGGACATACACGTGGAGAAGAATGGAGGAAACTTTTTATTAAATGTTTTTAATTGTTGAAACACTTAAGTAAATGTGATTTTTAAAGACTCATAGTTATTAAAGGTATTGTATTCATTATTTTTTATTTATTCCTTCATTCAGCAAAGACAGCAACTACTTTGGTGCTAGGTCCTTAACTTATCTTTAAGGAACTTACAGTATTGCATGGACTTCATAAACAACACCAAAATACAATGGGATAAACATTATAATTAGTCGTTCACATAGTATAGTGGGGGATAGAGAAAACTGTGTGCAAGGTTTGAGGAGATTCAGAGAAGGCTTTATGGAGGAATTTTCATCTGAATTGAAGTTTGAAAGTGAGTAGGAATTAGTTGGTGAGGTTAGAGGATAAGGCATTCTGGGCACAAGAAAGCAGTGAGGACAAATAGATAGGTTAGAAACGGGACATAGACCCTTAATGTGTTAAGATAGAGAATAGATCAACTTTAAAAAGTAAACAAGGGTAAATAATGAAAGTTCTCTTCCACACCGTGTTAGCCATTTTGAGCTTTAATCTGGAGGCTATGTTGATCCATGAGTAATAGATTTTAAGTGGAAGAAAGTTAACATCAGTTTCATGAGGCAATGTGAGGAATGAATTGTAGTGGGGTAAGGCAGACATTTGCATTACATGTGACAGAACTCCGAAAATGCAGTGCTGCTGGAGAGAAGAGGATGAATTCCAGATATATTAAGGTGATTGAGTTAGTGGCCAGATGGATGTAGGGGATGAAGGAGTGATGGAGTCAAGGATACCTCCTAGGTTTATGACTTGCCGAGATAGGAATCACATGAGCAATATCAGATGTATGGGGAGAATAAGATCAGTAGTCTTGGACATGGGTTTAGGTCACACAATTGGTGCTGTTCAGTGGGTATTTGGCTGCTTTGGCCTGGAGTTAAAGAGAGGATTCTAGGCTGGAGATAGAGATTAGGATGCTATCAATTTATAGGTAGTTAAAACAATGTGAGAATGGATGATGCCTAAGAGAGTTTGTAGAATAAGAAAGAATAAAGCAGAAGGGAAACGCTGGGAAACACTACCCTGTAGGAAAGATGACCCAGTGAAAAAGACAGAAGGAACAGCCTAATGACAGTGGATGTCTAGAAGATAAGGAGGGAGAGAATCCAACAAGAAGAGACTGGTCAGATGCCATAGGGAATAGGAGAAAGAGCTAACTACAGTTTTTGGAAGGTTTCCCAGATAGGCCTGGATCATTAATTTGTAATAATACTAGTTCATATGATTCTGTGACTTTTGGCAGCAAAATTCAGTAGAACCAGAGATGATAAATAGTTGGATTGATACAGTATTTGGATTTTGTTACGTGCGTATGGTAAGATTGCAAAGGAGTTGAAACTATTGGTGAAAGAATGGTCAGAGTGATGGAATGTGAAGTTTAGACTGGATAGGGATGACGATAGAGCCAGGAGGAGCTGAAAGATTGAGATAACATAATTGGTTCAAAGGATTAAAAGTCTGGATGAAGTAAATATACAAGTGTTTGTAGCTAAAAGGGAGATAATGAAAAGGATAGAAATCCTCTGGTCAGAGTAGAATATTGGAATTTAAGATTTTTAGGGTGCAGATGGCGTGTAGGGTTTGGCTGTGGATATAGATGGTAGAAACGGAGGTGTTCAGGAACAATGAGACTGGTGGTGCATTCGATGAATTGCTCACCCAGATGACTGTAGATGACTGTGGTACCCAGGGAGGAAGGGTAGAATGTGATCCTAATTTCCGAGGTTTAGATTGCCTATGGTGGTGATCACTATAGATGAGAGATGAAGATACTTAGATGTTATGCCCTCAAAAGTACAGCGGGTGGGGGTGGGATGGGGTAAGTGGTCTGGAAACATTCTTCTGGGCCTTGGGACTTGGAAGGATGATTAGCCTTTACTGGTGGGGGCCACCAAAGAAGGGGAGTTTAATTTCTATTAGGCCTAGGAGGTATGGGGAGCATCTAGTGAAGAGGCTGAGGATATAAGAAAGCTTATTGACTATGGTGTCAGTGTAAAAGCTTGGGAAGGAGTGAGAGAGCGAGTAAAGATTATTTAGAGGAGAAGACAGGTTAGAAAGAGCTTAGATTTGGGTATAAGGGTGACAGCGCTTCTCTGAAGCATATGGCTAGCTTTTAGTAGTTGGGACTTTAAATTTTGATGAAGCTTTCTGTTGTTAACGTTTACCCATCAAGTCATTATAGTTTCTGTCAGAGTAGGACAGTTGGCATAGTACTGTTTCTAAATTTAAAAATAACATATATGTCTCCAGTGAATATTTGTGTTATCTGTCGGAGAAAGGATGGACAGTGTGGCCTATTTGCTTTGATGTACCTTTTCCTGGTCTTTGAATTCCCAAAATACTTTTGCAAATACATTTCATCATGTGTGCCAATTCTTATCTATTGGTAGGATTAGGAAGTTATGTTGAGTATTTTTAGGTCAATTCTGGGCCCAGAGGTATAGGAAATGCCTTAATGTGAATGGCAATTGCCATGAATGTGGGAGATTGGCATACCTGCATTTACCTAAGATTGCCATCTGTTATTTTCTGACCTAGAGTCTGTTTCTAAGGACAGCGCCTCACTTATGCACTAGGTCTTATTCCTTTTACCTTCCGAAGGATTTGGCTCCAGCATCTCTCTCTCTGAACATTGCATTTCCCCTAATTACTGGATTATTCCGTTCATTATGCAAGTATGCTGGTATTTTTCCATGTTAAAATAATAGCTTTTGACCCCATTCCTGCTTAAGCCACTGTACAATTTATTTGTTACCCCTTATGGTATAACTATAATCCTGTCCAATTTCTTTCCTTCTATTCTTTCTTAAACCCACTTTAATCAGGCTTTCTCCCTCACCTCTATCAAAAAATTACTCTTACTAAAAGTAACTTTTCTGAGAAGTTACTTTTCTAAAAGTGACTTTATTTTTCATCTAGAGACAGAGTCTTGCTCTGTCGCCCTCTCTGAAGTGCAGTGGTGTGATCATAGCTCGCCACAGCCTTGAACTCCTGGGCTCAAGTGGTACTTCTGCCTTGCCTCCTGAGTAGCTAGGACTGCAGATATGTGCCACCATACCTGGCTAATTTTTCTATTTCTTGTAGCGGTGGGGGTCTTACCATGTTGCTCAGGCTGTTTTGAACTTCTGGCCTCAAGCAATCCTCCTGCCTGGGCCCAGAGTGCTGGGATTATAGGCGGAGGCACCATGCCTGGCCCTTTCATTTTCCTAAATCTAAAGGTCTGTTCCAAATTTTTACCTCTCAGTTGACCTGTCAGCATTTTTTTTTTTTTTGAGACAGCTAGTCACTCTCTGCTTCTTTATTTTTATTTTTGAGACAGAGTCTCACTCTGTCGACCAGGCTGGAGTGCAGTGGCGTGACCTCGGCTCACTGCAACCTTCATCTCTTGGGTTCAAGTGATACTTCTGCCTTAGTCTCCTGAGTAGCTGGGATTACCGGCATGTGCCACCACACCCAGCTAATTTTTGTATTTTTAGTAGAGATGGGGTTTCACCACGTTGGCCAGACTGGTCTTGAACTCCTGACCTCAAGTGATCCACCTGCCTTGGCCTCCCAAAGTGCTGGGATTACAGGTGTGAGCCATAGTGCTGGCCCAATCTCTGCTTCTTAAAGCACTTTCTTCCCTTATTAGCAAAAATACCACAATTCCTGGTTTTCCTCCTACGTCATTGTCCCTTTTTAGACTCCTTTACTGGTTCTTCCTTATCTCCCTGATAAGAGTGCTGTTAACATTGGAGTGCTTCAGGGGTCAGTCATTAGACCTTATACTTCTGGATCATATCATTCAGCCTTTAAATATTAGCATTATTATTATTTATTAATTAATTAATTTTATTTTATTATTATTTTTTGAGATGGAGTCTCGCTCTGTCCCCCAGGCTAGAGTGCAGTGGCGTCATCTCGGCTCACTGCAAGCCGCACCTCCCGGGTTCACGCCATTCTCCTGCCTCAGCCTCCTGAGTAGCTGGGACTACAGGTGCCCGCCACCATGCCCAGATAATTTTTTGTATTTTTAGTAGAGACGGGTTTCACCATGTTAGCCAGGATGGTCTCGATTTCCTAACCTCGTGATCTGCCCACTTCGGCCTCCCAAAGTGCTGGGATTATAGGCATGAGCCACCAAGCCCGGCCAATTTATTTTTTGAGATGGAGTCTCCCTCTGTCACCCAGGCTGGAGTGCACTGGCACGATCTCGGCTCACTGCAACCTCCGCCTCCCGGGTTCAAGCGATTCTCCTGCTTCAGCCTCTTGAGTAGCCGGGACTACAGGTGCGCACTACCACACCAGGCTAATTTTTTTATTTTTAGTAGAGACGTTGGCCAGGCTGATCTCGAAAAATGATCCACCCGCCTTGGCCTCCCAAAGTGCTGGGATTACAGGTGTGAGCCACGGCACCTGGCCTAAGTATTAGCTTTAAATACTAGTAATACCCTACTAGCTTCCAAATTTATATTTTCAGCCTCGCCTTCCCTTGAACTCCTGACTCCGTATATCCAGTGACTACTCAGCATTTTCTGTTTGGATGACTAATATATATTTCAAACTAAACTCTGAAATTTCCTTTTTTACCTATAATCTTTCCTATTTCAGTTAACAGAAACTCCATCCTTTTTATGAGATAGGCTAAAAACCTGAGTATCATCCTTGACTCTTCTTTATCTCACAATCTATATATATATACTGTTACTTTGGAAAGTGTGTTGGCTATACCTTCACAATGTATTTAGAATCCAAGTACTTGTCACTACCCACTGCTATCACCCTAGTCTAAGCCCCCGTTGTTTATGTCCGGATCTTGCAGTAGCCTCTATATTAGTTATCAATTGTTACCTACTCCCAACATTTTGTGGCTTAAACCAACAGTTATGTATTAGTTTGTGATTCTGTGGTTGGCAGCTTAGGTTGGACTTGGGGTAGATGTGGGGCAGCTCTTTTGCTGGTCTTGCCCGTGCTCACTCATGTAGTGATCGGCACTGGTAGGTTTGGAGGCCTCAGCTGAGATGGCTTATCTCTGCTCTACGTGGTCAGTAAACTATCTCATGTTTATGTTTCTTTACGTAGTGGTGTAATGGAAGCAAGATAACAAGAGGAAACTATGTGGCCTTTTGAGGCCGGGACTTAGAACTTCTACAGCTTCACTTTCCCTGCTGTTGGTGAGAGCAGGTCACCAGGTCAAGCCAGATGAAGGGGAGAGAAAATTAGCCTACTTTTTTTTCTGAGGGGGTGCAGCAAAGTCACTTTGTAAAGCAGTTTGTATACAGAGATTGGGAGCAATTGGAGGCCATTTTTTGCAAACTGTCCTGGCCTTCTAATGGATTGCTTCTATCTTTCCCCTTACAGTATTGTCAGAACAGCAGCCAGAGTGATTTTATAAAAACGTGAGTTAGATCTCTTCTCTGCCCCAAACTCTCCAGTGGCTTCCCGTTGCCACCCAAAGTAAAAGGCAGTCTTGGGATTGTCCTGTGAGGCTTGCCATGATCTGACCCATTTGTTGCCTCTCCAACTCCATTTACAGCCACTCTCTCTCTCTTACTTAATCTGCTCAAATGAGCCTCTGCTGTTCTTCAGACATCTGAGGCATGCTTTCACCATGGCATTGGCACTGCTACTCTTTCCGCCTAGAGTCTTCTTTTCTGAGATGACGAAACTGCTCTTTTACTCCCCTTCAGGCTACTCGAGTACTTCCTCAGCCTTTCCCTGACCATCCTTTTAAAAATAGAAACCTCTCTCTCTAATACTGTCTATCCTCCACTCTGGTTTACTTTTATCCATAGCACTTATCTTCAGAAATGCTATGTAATTTACTATTTTGCTTATTCTTGTCTTGCCTCTACTAGGAATGTAATCTATAAGGGCAGGGATTTTTCTCTGTTTTCCCAGTGCTTAGTATAGTGTCTGATACAAGGTAGGCATCTCATAAATATTTCTTAAATGGAGGAATGAAAGGTACTGCAACCTTTTTCAGGATTAGGTATCTCTTCCATTCTTTATGGAAAAGCTCTGGACCATTATCTGAGGAAATTCCTGGTCTCCTTTGCAAGTACTTTTGCAATCACTATTTATTTATTTATTTATTTATTTAGATGGAATCTTGCTCTGTTGCCCAGGCTGAAGTGCAGTGGCACAATCTTGGCTCACTGCAACCTCTGCCTCCTGGGTTCAAGTGATTCTCGTGCCTCAGCCTCCCAAGTAGATGGGATTACAGGTGCGTGCTTCCACGCCTGGTTAATTTCTGTATTTTTAGTACAGATGGCACTTCACCATGTTGGCCAGGCCAGTCTCGAACTCTTGACTTCAAGTGATCTTCCTGCCTTGGCCTCTCAAAGTGCTGGGATTGCAGGTGTGAGCCACCGTGCCCAGCTGCAATCCATTTTTTAAAAGAGGTCTTCTAGACCAAGTATTCTTCCACATCCAGACTCTAATTTATTCTTTGCAAGAAGATTATCATGTTCTCTTAACTATATGCAATACCTTTCTTGATACTTAATAGCAACCTCTTCACTTTGAGTTGTAAATCATAACATTTTTTGTACAAAGCAAAGCTGAAACAGGTGAAAGGAATAGTCTAGGGCAGAAAATTTTCAAACCTTTTCTAAGGTCTTAGACTCTCTCCACCTCCACATATCTTACTGAGAACTTCAGATAAGAGAAGTGTTTTATTATTCAAAATAAAGGTTTTATTATTCAAAATAAAGCTATTTTACATTTGAATTTATAGCATACTCTTATTATAAAGTCAATCTGAACCATGAAGCTATTATAAGGAGTGTAATATTGAAATGAATGATTATGAATAAAAATGATACTCTCTATATGTCTCAGCCTCCAATTTATTTTTGTATTGTGATTTTGTATTTTGGTTTTGTTGCAGACCATCAAGGAAATTTCCATCCACACAGATTAGCAGTTGAAAATGGTAATAATTTTTTTTAACAGTTCACATTGCAAGACTAACAAATATTCTTTTGTTTTGGTTACAGAAGCTGCACACATACATGTAAGAGAAGCAAAAATGTCAGATGATATCAGGAAAAGGTTTGAATTTCCAAATTCTCTTATCCAATCACAGGTAATTTTGTTTGTTTATTTTTGCTCATGGTAGACTGTGTTCATTAATTTTATTTCTTTTTAAGGCTGTGGGTCATCTTATTGCTGCAGTCCTAAAGGAAAATGGTTTTTCAGAAAAGATTCACCAATCTACAAATCAGGTCTGTGTTTAACTTTATGCTTTAATTCTCTTGAATTGTCTTCTAATCACTGGTTTGGTTTCAGACTCCTGCTTTGAACTTGCTGTGGGAGAAGTGTTGCAGTGACAATGTAGTGGTTCGAACAGCCTGCTGTGAAGGTCTGGTGGCACTCGTTGCTCAGGATCATGCAGAGTTCAGCTATGTTCTCAATGGGATACTCAACTTGATTCCATCAACCAGGTACTTTTTCCTCAGTGTTTGGTCAGTTAATGTATAACATTTAACATGCTATATTTCTTTGCAGAAATACACATGGCTTGATAAAAGCCATTATGCACTTACTACAAATGCAAGCTCTTAAGGAAGGACAAGGTGGGGAAAAGAATATTCAGAGTATATATACCATTAGGTAAGCCTTTTTTCTGTTTTTTTTTTAAACAACAGGTTCCCATGTGACTTTCTGTGTCTTTCAGAAATCATCCTCATCCTTTGATAACTGTGCTTGAACACAGACCTGATTGCTGGCCAGTGTTTTTGCAGCAGCTGACAGCGTTTTTCCAGCAGTGCCCTGAAAGGTAATGTAAAATAAAAGTGTAAAATAAAGTGAAATAACTGGCTAATGTATTTCATGTCTTATAGGTTAGAAGTTTCATGCATTCAAATAATGGCACCATTTCTGTGGTATCTGTATTGTGAACCATCTCAGTTACAAGAATATGCTAAACTCCGACTAGCCCTGCTGAAAGTCTTACTTCAACCCCAGGTTCTTTGTGACAAAGATCAACCATCAATACTGGAACAGCAGATACTTCAACTGTGTTGTGACATAGTTCCATGTTTGCAGGTAAGGTCTTTGTCCTCCTCCACAAATATAGGTTTTAATATCATATAATGACTTTTTTAAACAGGTAAAAGATTTGATACAGACAACAGAGGCGATGATGTTTATTGAGGAAGTATGTTTAAGCCTTTTGCGTCATCCTGTTTTCTGGAAAATTCAGCTTACCCAGATGAGTCTTCAGCTGCTGTGTGTCAGTGAAGTCAGCTTAAAGATAACTGGTGAATGTTCATCTTCAATTCACCTTTTAGAGCACAGTGTTGAACTTCTGAAGGAGGTAAGGATAGTAGTATATTATACTGTTCATGCAACAACTCCTTTTTCCCCCTCTATTCTTTTAGGATTTTCCTGTTGAACTGGTCATAATTGGAATAGCTTTACTACTTCTACAGACTCCAGCAAGTCAGCAGAAGCCAATCTTAAATCTAGGTAAATAAAAATACAGTCACTAGAGTAAAATGTTAAAAATGTGCATTATTGTTTTGATGAATAGCTTTGAAGCTCCTCTCTGTTACTGAGGATCAGAAAATCCCAAAGTCCTCTCTGCTGCTAGTGATGCCAATTCTGCAGATACTATCTTCTACTGCCTTGGAAGACTGTATATCTGTGGATGAAGAAGGTCCCTCTAGGCAGCAGTTGGCTCTAAACCTTTTGGAAATGATACAGCAGGAATGTTACAGAGATGACCACCAAAAGGTAATGAATCTATCCTTGTTTCTCTTAAATAATTATTTATGCCTCTCTTGTCTTTATTTTTCAGCTCTCCTACAAGCTTGTGTGCCCTGTAACCAGTATGTATGGTACAATATTTACAGCCTGGAGGATTCTTGAAGTAATGACAGACTCGTCTGCTGCAAGTGACTGGTTGGCTTCAGTAGAGTCATTGCTTCCTATTACTGCTGTGATCCCTGCGCCTGCCTTTCTTCTGCTGGCTCACCTCCTTGTTGAAGACAAAGGACAAAATCTTCACCAAATACTCAAGGTCACTACAGAATTAGCCCAAGCAGATTCCTCCCAGGTAAAGCAAGAGAATAATGGAACAATAATGAGCATATTTAATATATTTTAAAAATTCATTTTAGGTGCCAAATCTGATTCCAGTTTTGATGTTCAAATTGGGAAGACCACTGGAACCTATATTATATAATGATATATTGTATACTTTACCTAAGCTTGGTGTTCACAAGGTTAGTATGTTAATTAATTTAGTTGGCGAAAATATGCAACTAGAGTTTCTTCAATATTTTCTAGGTGTGTATAGGACAAATTCTACGAATAATACAACTACTTGGAACCACACCACGACTAAGAGCTGTCACTTTGCGCTTGCTGACATCTTTGTGGGAAAAGCAGGTAATTTCAGATATACACTTGCATGAGTATTAAAACTACCTTTTTTGTAAAATTGCCTTCGTAGGACCGAGTCTATCCTGAACTGCAGCGTTTCATGGCTGTGTCTGATGTACCTTCTCTTTCGGTGGGCAAGGAAGTCCAATGGGAGAAACTGATTGCAAAAGCAGCATCAATCAGAGATATATGTAAGCAGAGGTATGATGTCATTAACTCTTAGGAATGTATATTAATTTTGCTTTTAAACTTTCATTTCTTGTAGGCCATATCAACATGGTGCAGATATGTTGGCAGCTATTTCTCAAGTGTTGAATGAATGCACCAAGCCTGATCAAGCTACTCCAGCAGCCTTGGTATTACAGGGTCTTCATGCACTCTGTCAAGCTGAGGTAGGCATTTTTAAATTGCTTTGGATAATTTTTTAGGTGTTGACCTTTTCTATTTGCTTCACAGGTTGTTTGCATTCGCTCCACTTGGAATGCTCTCTCTCCAAAGCTGAGTTGTGACACAAGACCTCTCATTCTGAAGACACTGAGTGAACTATTTTCTCTAGTTCCTTCCTTAACGGTCAATACAACTGAATATGAGGTATGCATTTGGAGCTCAGCACATTGCCTGCTACAATTTATTCTTTTGTATGTTAACTTTTCAGAATTTTAAAGTTCAAGTCCTCAGCTTCCTCTGGACTCATACTCAAAACAAGGTACTATCACAAGGCTTGTCAGTGAATCAGAATTTTTTTTTTTTTTTTTTTTTACCCTATCTAGGACCCAATTGTAGCAAATGCTGCATATAGATCCCTGGCCAACTTTAGTGCAGGAGAACACACCATTCTTCATCTGCCTGAAAAGGTAGGCATATCTGCTTTCTCACTGGTATTTCTCCTCTCTATGATCTTTTCGCTTATCATTTCAGATAAGACCAGAAATTCCCATTCCTGAAGAGTTAGATGACGATGAAGATGTTGAGGATGTGGATCTTTCAGTTCCTGGCTCTTGCTATCTCAAACTGTTGTCACTCACTCCCCCTTTGGTTTTACCAGGTGACTCCTATTTGGTAGTAGAGAAGCTAGCATCTACTTTTGGTCTCCTTTTATCCTCTTTTAGCTTTGGAGGAATTTTTTACATCACTTGTGAAGCAAGAAATGGTGAATATGCCTCGTGGGATATATCACTCTGCATTAAAAGGAGGTGCCCGCTCAGACCAAGGAAAGACTGTAGCAGGAATCCCCAATTTTATATTGAAAATGTATGAAACAAACAAGCAACCAGGACTGAAACCTGGCCTTGCAGGTAAGGGTAGTACATAGTATCAAAAATACAGGATAAAATAAAGTCTATATAATTTTTTTTAAAGGTGGTATGTTATTTTGCTATGATGTTTCCATGTATCAGAGTAAAGATGGAAAACCATTGAACAGACTGATGGCCAGCAGAGGGCGAAGTTTCAAGCAGACTTCACTTGCTCTTGTACATGAGGTAGGTTCCCGTGTCCTCTTCTTTATGTTTTAGCCTAATATGTTGTGGTACATTTTTCCCATAGGTTCATATCCAGCTTTCAGAGTGGCACCGTGCAATTTTTCTTCCACAGGCCTGGCTTGCATACATGAATCGAGCTTATCATGCCATTTTACAGGTAATGAAACCACAGGATAGGTTTGCTTTGGCTCACATGCTGATTTATGCTGTGATTTTTGCAGGGAAGACTAGGAGAGCTGGAGTTGCAGTTAAAACATGGAAAAGAAGAACCTGAGGAGGTGCAGTACAAAAAAAGCACAGCCTGGCTCTGGTAAGTGTTCATGTTCAGCTGCCCATTATTTGAAACTCTCGTCTATTTTCCATCTTTATTGCAGGGTTAGAGACATGCTGACTGATGAGATCACCAAGGCAGCTGCAAAGTAAGATCCATTTAGTCTTTTATCAAACATTTTTCTCTGTTGAAATTTTTTTCCTTTTGAACAGGGAGAGTCCGGTAGTGAAAGGCAATGCGCTGTTAGCTCTAAGCAGCCTTGCTGTCGTCGTATCTAGACATGAAGCCAGCCTCTCCTCAGACTCTGACGGGCTCCTGGAGGTTAGTTGGGGTGATTTAAACAATTGGCTTTGGTAATCATTTCATGTTTTTAATTCATCTGCAGGTTCAACCTAATTTCCTTTCAATGAAAGAGTGGGTTTCCATGGTACTTGATACACTCTTGGTCATTGTGGATAGCCATTACCAACCCAGAGGGCAACTTCTCTCCTGGTTTTATTATGTAAGTGCAAAAAATAAAAAATGATCAGAAAATAACCCTGTTTTCTTTCTTTGGCATGTCCTAGAAGTCCTATTCTGGTGAAAACACAGCTAGTGCCATTGCCCGTTCTGCTGCCGCCACGGCTTTGTCTCTCCTTGTGCCAGTTTTCATTATCTCTTGCAAAGAGAAGGTTGAGGAAATCCTGAACATGCTGACTGCCAGGTTACCTGGGAAACCAAGTGCTGATGAGTCTCAAGCCGTGCAAATCCACATGGGCCTTGCTTTAGGGATGTTTCTCTCTCGCTTGTGTGAAGAGAAACTCAGGTACAGTTTATTAAAATATTCCTGCTTTTCTTTAATTCATTGTTTCCCCTTGATCTTTAACCAGTGATATATCTGGCCAAGAGATGAACCTTCTTCTGATGAAGTCGTTGGATGCCCTGGAAAATTGCTGCTTTGACACTAGTCTTGAATACAAGTATGTTGTTCCTATTTCCACTCTCACAGGTAATCCTAACATCTTATCTTTTTTGGCTTCCAAGCACGGGCTGTATATTGGGAGTTGGACTTGTTCTGTCCCTCATGAGCCACAGCAGCCAAATGCAGTCCCGCGTTCACGTAGCAGCATTGCTCCGGAAGCTGTCTGCGCACGTAGATGACAGCGGGAGCCAGAGCAGAACGTTTCAGGAGGTAAGAGATGGAGGCTACATTTTTTTCCCCTCAGACATATTTTTCTGCTGTATTTTCTTCTCAGGTCCTTGCCTACACACTTAGCTGTGTATGTACATCAGCGTTCAGTGCTGGAATTATTGAGGCTACAGAGGCTGAGGATGTTATGAACAAGCTTCGACTGTTAGTGGAGAATAGCCAGCAGGTTGGAACGTGTGCCCTGATTATTTCTCTCTGTTTCTTACCCCATTTTTATTTATTTATATCAGACTTCAGGTTTTGCCCTGGCTTTAGGAAACATAGTTCATGGATTGTCTGTGTGTGGACATGGAAAAGCTGAAGACTTGGGCAGCAAACTACTCCCTGCCTGGATCAGAATTGTTCTAACAGAGGTAGAGGTCACCTGTTGTATGCTATTTCATATCCTCTTTTCATATTCTGATGCTTTGTTTTCAGGGCACTCCCACAATGCTTTGTCTGGCAGCTCTTCATGGCATGGTGGCCTTGGTAGGCTCTGAAGGGGATGTAATGCAGGTAAAGAAAGGAACCATGGAGGGGAAGACATCGGTGGGATGGGTATTTCTTCTTATTCTTTCAGCTGAAATCAGAAGCCATCCAGACCTCTCATTTTCAAGGCAGACTTAATGAAGTCATTAGAACCTTAACTCAGGTGAGAAAATGAATTTAAAATCCTTGGGTGGACCATCATTGAACTGTTACCTTTTTATTTGTAGGTCATTAGTGTCTCTGGGGTGATTGGTCTCCAGTCAAATGCAGTCTGGCTTCTTGGACATCTTCATCTATCTACTCTATCCTCAAGTCAAAGTAGAGCCTCTGGTAAGATTAAAGTCATAAAATACTGGAGCTGGCTGGTTAATTTGATCATTTTCTGTCTCCACAGTTCCTACTGACTATAGCTACTTGCCTGAAAGCAGTTTTATTGGAGCAGCTATTGGCTTCTTCATTACAGGAGGAAAAAAAGGCAAGTGAGCACATTTCTTGAATTTTATCATTGTTTTACTATTATTTTTCACTGTCTGTTATAGGTCCTGAATCTGTGCCTCCTTCCCTTCTTAAAGTAGTGATGAAACCCATAGCAACTGTTGGAGAAAGCTACCAATATCCTCCTGTGAACTGGGCTGCACTTCTCTCTCCACTTATGAGGCTAAATTTTGGTAAATATCATGTGTTTTTAAGTCTTCAGACTATATTCAATTCTTTTCCTTTCTTGACTTTCAGGTGAAGAGATCCAGCAACTGTGCCTTGAAATTATGGTGACCCAGGCACAGTCATCCCAGAATGCAGCTGCACTATTGGGCTTGTGGGTGACACCACCACTGATCCACAGTCTGAGTGTATGTAGTAACTAAGGGTGTTGGCCAACAGGTTTACATTCAACCCCTTCTGTTTTACTTCCAGCTGAATACCAAGAGATATCTCCTGATATCTGCACCTCTGTGGATAAAACACATCTCTGATGAACAGATCCTGGGTTTTGTTGAAAATTTAATGGTGGCAGTTTTTAAAGCAGCTTCCCCACTTGGAAGTCCTGAGCTATGCCCAAGTGCTTTACACGGTCTGAGCCAGGCCATGAAACTGCCCAGCCCTGCCCACCACCTCTGGAGTCTGCTCTCTGAAGCTACTGGGAAAATTTTTGACCTCCTGCCAAATAAGATTCGGGTGAGGAACAAAAATATTTACATTCCTGACAATTGTTGACATGTTTGGGATTTTTCTTTATCAGAGAAAGGATCTAGAGCTGTATATCAGCATAGCAAAATGCCTCTTAGAAATGACAGATGATGATGCCAATCGGATCGCCCAGGTTACTAAGGTAATAACATATCTTTCTATACCTTTTTTCATTAACTAAACAATTTTTTTTTTTTTTTTTGCAGAGCAACATAGAAAAAGCTGCCTTTGTCAAACTGTACTTAGTCTCTCAAGGACGATTCCCCTTGGTGAACCTGACCGATATGCTGAGCGTTGCTGTGCAGCACCGTGAGAAAGAGGTGTTGGCCTGGATGATTCTGCACAGCTTATACCAGGCACGGATTGTGAGCCATGCCAATACGGGTGAGGACACCCTGGGGTGAACATCAGAAACAGGTCTAGTAAGAAAATACCCTTTTCATTTCAGGCGTTTTGAAGAGAATGGAGTGGCTCTTGGAACTGATGGGTTATATTAGAAATGTTGCTTACCAGTCAACATCCTTTCACAATACGGCTCTTGACAAGGTAAAATCTAGAGGAGTAGTTTATAGCTTCCTATGACCTAACGTCATTTCTATTTTCATCGTAGGCTTTGGACTTCTTCTTGCTGATATTTGCAACCGCAGTGGTTGCATGGGCTGACCACACTGCCCCTCTCCTCCTCGGCCTCAGTGCCAGTTGGTTGCCATGGCATCAGGAGAATGGCCCGGCTGGGCCAGTACCAAGCTTCCTTGGCAGGAGTCCAATGCACAGGGTCACTCTGCAGGAGGTTCTCACTCTCCTTCCCAATAGCATGGCTCTGCTGCTGCAGAAAGAGCCATGGAAGGAACAGACCCAGAAGGTGAGGCTGGCAGCCACCTGCTTAGCAGGGCATTCTTTGACACTATTTTTCATTTTTACCCTAGTTCATTGACTGGCTATTCAGCATCATGGAAAGCCCTAAAGAAGCCCTCTCAGCACAGTCCAGGGATCTTTTGAAAGGTATTACTTCCATGTTTTATGCTCAACATAGGAATGCAGCCATACCTATATTTTGTCCCCTTAGCCACCCTGCTGTCCTTGAGAGTTCTCCCAGAGTTTAAGAAGAAAGCTGTATGGACCAGAGCATATGGTTGGTGAACAGTTTTGCAGTAACCAGCAGCATTCTCAGCTGGATGAGGAAAACCATATAAGTGGAAGAAGTTTTTCAGAATTCATGCCTGGTATTGCTGAGACATGATGCAGAGAGTTAAGGGTCATGAAAAGATGGCCACATCACTGACAGCTTGACACATGCCTCCTAAGAGAGGAGTGCATTGCTTTAGTACCCGGGCCAGTTGAGACTGAAACAGGAACTTGGATTTTCTTTATTTGGCTTGAGTTCAATGTGGAGATTTTCTTTGTGAAAGCTTGAAGATATTATCTTCTCCCTGCTAAATTCCAGTAAAATAATGTTGTCAATTTTGTGCGTGTGACTTTTGTTTTAAGGCATG